TTAGGTTTTACGATTAAACACATTTAAAGCCCAGTTGATATCTCTACAGTTAAAAATTGAATGTGTATGTTATGATGTGTCACAAGATAAGTAGCAAAATATAACTAACAAAACTTAGCAGGCAAAAAAATAGAATGTTGGAAAACAGCACATATGCACGTGTTAATTTCATCTTTTAAACCAGGCATAGATTTATCATTTAAAGTTGATACATCGGTAATACAATATAATTTACATTCATATATATTACTATGAGAAGACTAAACAAAAATGATTCATAACCGTACACCTTATGCATCAAGAGAATGCAACCAGGCCGGTCACAGTGGCTCACGCCTATAATGCCAGCAGTTTCGGGGGCCGAGGCAGGCAGGTCGCCTGAGCTCAGGAGAATGAGAGCCACCCATCGAGTATAAAGTGATTTTCATCAACTTCATCTCTTATCATGTGTTCAAAAGGGTTTTGTAGCAATAGTTTCCATAAGTTGGATTTTTACACTAACCTGTTCATCAAGAGCCTGCCTGATATATTTTCTTAAAAGATTGTTTGGTACCTTTACTGAATTGGCAATTAAAAGTTTTTCTTAGTGACATTTAGTAAATGAGTGATGTTTATTGGGAAGCTGCTTAATGCAAGAGAAAAATGAAAAGATTAGATCATGACTATTGTTAAAGTGAGAAATTAAATGACCACATAAAAAACTTCTCTTCTCTTCCTTGGGTATTTTTCCAATATTACTCATTTGCCCTCTAGGGAAACAAACAACAGAGTTTTGTGATGAAACATGCATTAAACAGCTGTTCTCAAGCTGTTAATTAAAAACAAAACAAACAAACAAACTGCAGAGGAGGCAGCCCAGGCATTTGTTGTGGAACACATTCTCTGCTTGCCACTTACATGTTTTGAGTACAGTTTTCAGTACCCATCAGAACCAGTTTAGTTGATATTCCTTCTGGATTATTAGAAGGAGTTTTCTCCATGAGAAATCTCAGGATGTTTATGATGTCACATACTAGATTACTTAAACTCTTCCCTCTTTGGTTCCTGGAGCTGTGTGCACAGTGCTGAAGTATGACATCCATGCCTTCAGTTAAGTGGTCATCTTCAAATACCTCTAACTGGCACTCTCTTTTTTTTTTTGAAGCTTTTGCCTTTTAACCTGGATCTCCTCTCATCTTTTCAAGGAAAGATACTAATATGAAGACAGAAAAAAAGAAGATCAAGAAGGTTCCCTTTTATCTCTTGTTTCTAAGGTCTCACCTCTTGTGAAGTTGTTTGTAAACAATTTTGTCTTTACCTAATATTCCTCTCTCTGGATATATTATACCTGTAAGTGATCCACTATCATCAACTTATATCTCCATATCTGTTTCTGCTCCCATTGACATTGCGGGAAGCTCCTTCTGATTCATCAGGTCCTCACGAGGAGCTCGTTAGATGAGATGCTACCCATTAGATGGAGGATCTGCATTTTGGGTGGACAGTGGACAGAATAAATCTTCAGCCCGTTTTTCCCCTCACCACCTGATCCACTCAGCCTCTTCTAAACCGGTAAGCAAAACTGTGCAGTTATGTTTGAATTTCTTCTCTTCTTATGCCTCCATTTCAAACTCAGTACCATGAATGAAAACAATGAAACCTTGACCAGAGGCTTTACCCTCATGGGGCTCTTCACTCACAATAAATGCTCAGGATTCTTTTTCGGTGTCATTTGTGCCGTCTTCTTCATGGCCATGATAGCTAATGGGGTCATGATCTTCCTGATTAACATAGACCCTCATCTCCACACCCCCATGTACTTCCTCCTCAGCCACCTCTCCGTCATTGACACATTATACATCTCCACCATTGTGCCCAAGATGCTGGTAGATTATCTCATGGGCGAGGGGACCATCTCTTTCATCGCCTGCACTGCTCAGTGCTTTCTCTACATGGGCTTTATGGGGGCTGAATTCTTCCTGCTGGGGCTCATGGCCTATGACCGCTACGTGGCCATCTGCAACCCACTGCGCTATCCTGTCCTCATCAGCTGGCGGGTCTGCTGGATGATCCTGGCCAGCTCTTGGTTCGGTGGGGCTTTGGACAGTTTTCTCCTCACCCCCATTACCATGAGTCTCCCGTTCTGTGCCTCTCACCAAATCAATCACTTTTTCTGTGAGGCACCCACCATGCTGAGGCTGGCCTGTGGGGACAAAACCACCTATGAAACAGTGATGTATGTGTGCTGCGTTGCAATGCTGCTGATCCCCTTCTCGGTGGTGACTGCATCCTACACCAGGATTCTCATCACAGTGCATCAGATGACATCGGCTGAAGGGAGGAAGAAGGCCTTTGCCACCTGCTCTTCACACATGATGGTGGTGACATTGTTCTATGGGGCTGCCTTGTATACGTATACGCTTCCCCAATCTTACCACACCCCAATCAAAGATAAGGTCTTCTCTGCCTTTTATACCATCCTCACACCCTTATTAAACCCTCTCATCTACAGTCTGAGGAACAGGGATGTGATGGGTGCCTTGAAGAGAGTTGTGGCAAGATGTTAGGGGACATGTGGTGTGATGAGGAAAGAATTCTGATGGTCTAAAACCTCCACATCCTGTTCAGGCATATATGGGGTCGTATCATGGATACCACGGATGATGCTGACAGGAACTTTCAATACCAGCTGTGCTAAATGGTGTATCAACAGTACCCCCATCAAAAATGGGAAGTTGCTGTAACAGTCACACACAAATAATGCCAGAGTTCTAGAAACACCACTCATGTTTATTCTTCTTTTGTTTCTACTGATTCCAAGTCTTCTCTCATATCACTTCTCTGATTGCAGTTTGTGTATATGAATGCCCCAAAATGTTGAGTTAATATTACATATTCTGCCCATTTTCAATGGCTCCATAAGAACTGGTGATTTTGACTATATTGTTTAAACAATCCATCAATTGGCTTGTCAAAGATTTAGGGATGCCAAGGTTTGAAAGACATATGAAAGAGACTAAACTGTCATAAAACTGTAAAAGAAAAATCTACATAGACTTACACCAAGATTTAGAAAATCCAAATATCTCTTCTTTGAGTAACCACTGAAAACACTCCTCCTTTATCTACATTTGGAGCTAAAAAAAAATGAATCATGTGTTTTGTAGAAATGCCAAGACTAAATCTTTATGGGGGAGGGAGTCTGTAATGTTAGTTTTTTAATATGGTAACTAACTGTTACATTGGAAGACACAGCAAAAGGTAGTTGAGAAAGAAATGCCCTATTAACTAGCAGTTTCTGTAATCACTTTACAGCTTCTTCTCCAATTCACTAGCATTTTTAAACTTTTGGGATCCCTGTGCAGATGTTAGTGTTGTTGGAGCTATTTCTACCAACTTTTCTCTTTTAAAAAAGTAGTAGACAGCGTCATATTTTTCCTTCTCTATAGCACTGGCTTTTGCATTGGATAGCATTGCAAAGTGGGAAGGAAATACCCAGCTTTTCATGTGAAAATTAGAACTGGAAACCCTTGTAAATGACTTAGTGTCATGAGCGGTGCAAAGTTAGAAATAACCAGGACCACAAATGCTTGTGTCTTTCCACAATGTCAGGATTTTATTGATGCTGTTTCAATCACAAAAGCCACCATGAGCTACATAGAGTTCCCAAGGGGGCAACTCTCCTTAGTACTTTTCATTCACTTGGTAGTCAGCGTTGTGGGCACACAGACTCAAGCCACTCCACAAGTCAGTCAATATTGCAAACCATACATAATAGTATACTTAATCAATATGTAAATGTTATAGGTTTAACATTTCACAACAAACAAACTAACATTTAACACAAGAAGGAAAAGGGATAGGAGAAAGGATCACAAACCAGTCCAAGGGGAGAGAAGAAGAGAAAAGCGGTCCTGGTCCAGGCCGGGTGGTCCACTGGTCTTGCAAGAAAGAGTCTCTGAGGTGGCAGAGACTTCAGCAGCAGATGCCAAGTTTTCATCACCAGTGACTGCAAGATGGCATCAGTTAACATGGCTATTTCGAGCTGCTGAAGGCCTGCTCTTTTACGGTTACAGAGTCCTCCCATGAGAACTGATCATGGAAGAGTGTGCTTGTTTGAGTCCTTATCTGGTTGGATACAGTCTTTTATTTTTTAATTTGTTTAGTAGACAACACATCTTATCCTTGTTGGAAAAGTGCTCTATGAAATATAAAATAAAGTCTTTTTCTAAGATGGAGTTGGCTACGTCAAGGGTGTTCTATACACTTAGTATGATTTCTTTTTAAGTGGCTAAGAACTGGAGAAAAAATGTTTGGCCTAAACTGTAGACACAGTAGTAAAAACCAGGACCACATCCCAAACCCCTCAGGCCACCTCTACAAGCTGCTGTGCCAGGCTTTGTACTGTCATTGGTTTAACAAAATCCAAGCCGGGTTCAGTGACGTTCTGCAGCGACTGAAGATGGTGGGTGAATGAAAGATAGCCACACCTCCTTTTGTACTGAAAAAAGCTGCTGGGTATTTGACAAAATATTTAGCCAAATAGAACAGCTCAACTTGGCATTGGGCTGAGCACTTAATCAAGAAAATAGACCAGGTCTTGCCTAACAGAGCAGGGTTTTCAGTTGAAATCCAGGAACAGCTTTTCCGAGGCTCTTCAGCTGGAGGCTCAACATCTCCTCAATCTTGTCAGACTGTCTTGGACAACAGTATGTGCCAGATAATATGAGGGAGCATTTCCAACCAAGAAGATGTTGAGGTACAAAAAACACAACAAATCAGAAGAGAAGGAGAGGGCTGGCCCATAAGAACTGATCATCAGTTTCAGCTCCACGTAAACACCATGTGAATTTCTGTCAATCATACAATGCTTCTGAGGACCAACTTTCTTTTTTATAAAATTTGACTTAATACATACTTTTTTTCTTGTAAGATTTTAAAATCAAGTAAAATGATGAATGTAATAAAACCTTATAAATGCTAGTCATTATTTCAGCTATTCTTTGAAAAGATGATTGACTTTTATATTCAGTTTTTACAATTTCTTTCATTTCTATCGATCCGTTACAGACAAAAGCACACTCTCTTGTACAGCCACTTTGGAATACAGTTTGACAGTTTCTTACAATATTGAACATAATCTTATCATATGATCTGGCAATTGTGTTTCTTGGTGTTAACTCTGCTGATTTGGAAACTTATGTTCACAGTAGATTTTTCATACATTCCAAAACATAGACTTAATCAGAAAGTCCTTCAGAAATTAAATGGATAAAGTGTGGCACATGCATACAGTGGAATATTATTTAGTGTTAAAAATAAATGATTTATCAAGCCATTGGAAGACATGGAGGAAATTTAAATGTATATTGTGAAGTGAAAGAAGCCAATCTGAAAAGGCTGCATACTGTGTGATTCCAGCTGCATGACATCCTGGAAAAAACAAAACTGTGGATACAGGAAAAAGATAAGTGTTGCAAGGGGTCTGGGGGAAGTATGGATGGATGGACAGAGCACAGAGGACTTTTAGAGCAGTGAAACTATTGTATATGACACAGTAATTAATGTTACATAAGATTATGCTACATGGTACTATGTATTTGTGGAAAAAAACATACAACTCTGGAACAGAAAGACTCATCCTTATGTAAAATATGAACTATTAATAATAATGTATCAAAATTGATTCATCTATTGTAACAAATGTACTACACTAATGCCAGATGTTAACAATAGGGAAAAGAGAGGGGATATATAAAAACTTTCTGAACTATCCATTCAATTTTTTGGTAAACCTCATTGTTCTAAAATATAAAATTTCATTTTAAAACAGTTTTCTAACAATTATATAACTCTCTGATACTATATTTCTTGA